TCAATTATGTTTCCTATCTTGCGTTAAAAATTACATAGTCAAAATTTCATCCATTTTCTTTTAAAAATGTGGAGTTAAGTCTTATAAAATGGGGAAGTGAATGATAGTTGCTGTAACAGGCTAATAGAAGGTTTAGCACCCCTCTTCTGTATACTAACTTTTTAAGTTATATTTATTCATCCCTTAAGATGTGGGACAGGTGGAAAAATTACCTTTCCACTTTGTATTTATGATTTCTAAGTACTAAACTTTTAAAGCCTGTTAATATTATCCCTTCCCAGGTCTTAGAATAATTACACAAAAGTACTGGACTGGTTTAAAAGATATTTGATTCTAGTCTATTTTGTTCATTTGTAGAATTTCTAGTGGTCTAAAAACGATTCTTTTACAAATCAGGAGAAATAGGAATACCTACTATCGGTTTGAATCTCAAACGAACAGCCACAAGAAAAATGGACTTTTTAAAAAAAATTATCTAACAGCATGTTGTCCCAATAAATAATGCTGAAGGAGATTCCTTCTCGTTTCAAATTTGCCAGAAACTTCCCGTTTAACCTCAGCAAAATACAGATCGTTTTGATCTATGGCGTTACCGCACAACCCTGTCAGGTCACATCACTAAACTGCAGATAACAGCGACAAGGCCGAAAACTATGTTAGACGGATCCGCGTCCATACCCCCCATCAGTTAATTTTAACTCTTCATTCGGTACAGGTCACTCTACACATGCTTCCCTGCAAAATGCTTAAGCTAGACACAGTGTACAGATAACTTTCACAGAACCGCAAGGGCTTGATGCTCCCCCAACAGAACGGCTTGAGCTTTCCCCAGCGCAATTCAGAAATGCTGTGGCGGTCGCCAGACTCTTCGGGTAGCTCCCGGCAGCTCCGAGGTAGCGCTCCCCTCCCCAACCATCGCCCTCCGGGATGGGCCGCACCGAAGAGCCCGCTCCTCAGCTAGGGCACGAAGTGCGCCGCCGCGATGGGCAGCTGGAGGAAGGGGCGTGACGCAAGTGGAACTCCCGCGTGACGTCGCGCGGGCTCCCGGGCGGGGCGGGTCCGGCCGCCTCCGAGCCCGGCCGGCAGCCCCCGGCCTTAAAGCGCGGGCTGTCCGGAGGGGTCGGCTTTCCCACCGAGGATTTGGCACTCTGGTGAGGGAAAAGGGCGAAAGAGAAAAGCGAGCAGCCGTCCTTTCACAGCCTCAGAAAGTGCTCGCTTCCCTTCGGGGGCTTTCGCGAATCCCGAGGCAATCTCGGAGGCGGTGAGTAAAAGCAATCTCTTTACCCCACCCGGAGCTCTGGGTCGGAGCGACTGCTTCTGGTCTGGAGCTGCGTGCTTGGCGAAGGGCTCCCGGGGTAGGGGTGGCTCCCGGCTCTGGGGTTGTGTCTGATGAAATAGGCCGGGCCCGGGCTACACTCGGTGGTGGTGGACCGGCGGGAGGACGAGCGCTACCTCAGTACTACTTCTGGGTCTCCCGCGCGGGCTGAGGAAGCGCCTTTCGCCGCCAAGCCCGCCCCGCGCATGCGCCGACTGCGGCTCGCGCGCGCGCTTCGGAGGTTTTTTGGCCAGACCCGCACGCGGAACCGGCGCGGGCACCTGGGGAGAAATGGATGGAGAAGGGACCTGGCTGGAAAGCCTTTGCCCCGCTGCTCTGCTCCGCCCATAAGAGGACCCCTGAAATGTCCCGTGCAGTTTGTTCAAGTCCCCTGTGTGATGAAATGTGCCTCTCGCCTTACCCGTGTGAGAATACCTGTGGTGTGGCAGCGAGTATTTTGGTGAGCACCTGCAGTGTAGTGGTTTATACTAAGGAATACACACAAATTACAGGCCTTTGAGCCCAGAATGCAACTTGGGAGGTAAGACGTGACGTTCTGAGAGATTGAAAAATAAGTTCATTTATGTTGCAATCTGTCATTTCAGGTATTTGACCTGTCCAAAGACGACTTGATACCTCTATAATGTAACAGAAAAGGTCAGAAAATATTAAGCAAGTAGAAGTGTGGAGCATATTAAGCAAGATGAACATCTCGGGAAGCAGCTGTGGAAGCCCTAACTCTGCAGATACATCTAGTGACTTTAAGGACCTTTGGACAAAACTAAAAGAATGTCATGATAGAGAAGTACAAGGTAAAATCTTTTCTTAAATACTTACAGCAGTATAGAAGTAATACCTTTTCTTTTTACTTTTCAGGTTTACAAGTAAAAGTAACCAAGCTAAAACAGGAACGAATCTTGTAAGTATCAGTATGTAATACTCATGTGTTATTCTGAAAAACTTATTTATTTTTTGACCTTTAGAGATGCACAAAGACTAGAAGAATTCTTCACCAAAAATCAACAGCTGAGGGAACAGCAGAAAGTCCTTCATGAAACCATTAAAGTTTTAGAAGATCGGTGAGTCTGGCACTTAGGTCTTGAGTAAGAAGGTGGATGAAAAATACCTTGTTTTGTTTCATAGGTTAAGAGCAGGCTTATGTGATCGCTGTGCAGTAACTGAAGAACATATGCGGAAAAAACAGCAAGAGTTTGAAAATATCCGGCAGCAGAATCTTAAACTTATTACAGAACTTAGTGAGTTTCCTTTCTTCATTTATTATTTAAAGTTATTTGCCTTCTTTTTCACATTGTTTTTAAGTGAATGAAAGGAATACTCTACAGGAAGAAAATAAAAAGCTTTCTGAACAACTCCAGCAGAAAATTGAGTAAGTATTTTCCTCCAACCTTGTTATTTTATTTGATTTTCTTTCCATTGTCATTCTTCTCTAGGAATGATCAACAGCATCAAGCAGCTGAGCTTGAATGTGAGGAAGACGTTATTCCAGATTCACCGATAACAGCCTTCTCATTTTCTGGCGTTAACCGGCTACGAAGAAAGGAGAACCCCCATGTCCGATACATAGAACAAACACATACTAAATTGGAGCACTCTGTGTGTGCAAATGGTAAGAGTTGGAGTTGTATTTTAGTTCTCTGGTTGTGTAATCTCTTATTTTTTTCTCCCCTTAGAAATGAGAAAAGTTTCCAAGTCTTCAACTCATCCACAACATAATCCTAATGAAAATGAAATTCTAGTAGCTGACACTTATGACCAAAGTCAATCTCCAATGGCCAGTAAGCAAGATACTGAGATTACTTTACAAGTTATTTATTAAAATGGTTTATTATTTATTCTTAGAAGCACATGGAACAAGCAGCTATACCCCTGATAAGTCATCTTTTAATTTAGCTACAGTTGTTGCTGAAACACTTGGACTTGGTGTTCAAGAAGAATCTGTAAGTAATTGTTTAGTTTGGCAATAACATGAACATGGATGTGCTTCATATTTTACTCTTGAAGGAAACTCAAGGTCCCATGAGCCCCCTTGGTGATGAGCTCTACCACTGTCTGGAAGGAAATCACAAGAAACAGCCTTTTGAGGAATCTACAAGAAATACTGAAGATAGTTTAAGGTAATTAAGGGCACGTTGGTGAAAACTGATAAGTATTAAAGAATTGTTATCACTCTTTATTTAGATTTTCAGATTCTACTTCAAAGACTCCTCCTCAAGAAGAATTACCTACTCGAGTGTCATCTCCTGTATTTGGAGCTACCTCTAGTATCAAAAGTGGTTTAGATTTGAATACAAGTTTGTCCCCTTCTCTTTTACAGCCTGGGAAAAAAAAACATCTGAAAACACTCCCTTTTAGCAACACTTGTATATCTAGATTAGAAAAAACTAGATCAAAATCTGAAGATAGTGCCCTTTTCACACATCACAGTCTTGGGTCTGAAGTGAACAAGATCATTATCCAGTCATCTAATAAACAGATACTTATAAATAAAAATATAAGTGAATCCCTAGGTGAACAGAATAGGACTGAGTACGGTAAAGATTCTAACACTGATAAACATTTGGAGCCCCTGAAATCATTGGGAGGCCGAACATCCAAAAGGAAGAAAACTGAGGAAGAAAGTGAACATGAAGTAAGCTGCCCCCAAGCTTCTTTTGATAAAGAAAATGCTTTCCCTTTTCCAATGGATAATCAGTTTTCCATGAATGGAGACTGTGTGATGGATAAACCTCTGGATCTGTCTGATCGATTTTCAGCTATTCAGCGTCAAGAGAAAAGCCAAGGAAGTGAGACTTCTAAAAACAAATTTAGGCAAGTGACTCTTTATGAGGCTTTGAAGACCATTCCAAAGGGCTTTTCCTCAAGCCGTAAGGCCTCAGATGGCAACTGCACGTTGCCCAAAGATTCCCCAGGGGAGCCCTGTTCACAGGAATGCATCATCCTTCAGCCCTTGAATAAATGCTCTCCAGACAATAAACCATCATTACAAATAAAAGAAGAAAATGCTGTCTTTAAAATTCCTCTACGTCCACGTGAAAGTTTGGAGACTGAGAATGTTTTAGATGACATAAAGGTTTGTGTTAAATGTTCAAGGATTTTGATTAATCATTTAGAGCTAACAATTATTTCTGTTTTAGAGTGCTGGTTCTCATGAGCCAATAAAAATACAAACCAGGTCAGACCATGGAGGATGTGAACTTGCATCAGTTCTTCAGTTAAATCCATGTAGAACTGGTAAAATAAAGTCTCTACAAAACAACCAAGGTGTGTACACCATAAACAGGATCTCCACTTTTTTTTAATTGCATGCTCTTTCCCTTTACCTAAGATGTATCCTTTGAAAATATCCAGTGGAGTATAGATCCGGGAGCAGACCTTTCTCAGTATAAAATGGATGTTACTGTAATAGATACAAAGGTAAGTTAAAAAGTAAAACCAAAACTCATTTGTAAAATTTTTGATTTTTAAAATATTTATTTAGGATGGCAGTCAGTCAAAATTAGGAGGAGAGACAGTGGACATGGACTGTACATTGGTTAGTGAAACCGTTCTCTTAAAAATGAAGAAGCAAGAGCAGAAGGGAGAAAAAAGTTCAAGTAAGATCTGTTTTTGTTTTGTTATTTTTTTTTTATTGCCCTAAGCCAGTGCTCTTTTACATAGATGAAGAAAGAAAAATGAATGATAGCTTGGAAGATATGTTTGATCGGACAACACATGAAGAGTATGAATCCTGTTTGGCAGACAGTTTCTCCCAAGCAGCAGATGAAGAGGAGGAATTGTCTACTGCCACAAAGAAACTACACAGTAAGATTTTTTTCTGTTTAATTATGGCTTCTTTTAGTTTGTAATGTGCATGTTTTATTTATAGCTCATGGTGATAAACAAGACAAAGTCAAGCAGAAAGCGTTTGTGGAGCCGTATTTTAAAGGTGATGAAAGGTAAGTTGGTTTTTATTTATACCAGCAATGTGAGCTTTGTTAATTTAATTCATTTTTCCCCCAGAGAGACTAGCTTGCAAAATTTTCCTCATATTGAGGTGGTTCGGAAAAAAGAGGAGAGAAGAAAACTGCTTGGGCACACGTGTAAGGAATGTGAAATTGTAAGTACTAATGTAGATACTAATTTTTTTTTTAGTGAAAAAACTTACCAGTTTTTATTATTAGTATTATGCAGATATGCCAGCAGAAGAAAGAGAAAAGAAATTGGCTTCCTGCTCAAGACACCGATTCCGCTACATTCCACCCAACACACCAGAGAATTTTTGGGAAGTTGGTTTTCCTTCCACTCAGACTTGTATGGAAAGAGGTGAGAGTATAGATTGTAACATTTTATAATTAACAGTCTTCTAAGTTTATGATTTGTTTTTAAGGTTATATTAAGGAAGATCTTGATCCTTGTCCTCGTCCAAAAAGACGTCAGCCTTACAACGCAATATTTTCTCCAAAAGGCAAGGAGCAGAAGACATAGACGTTGAAACAGAAACAGAAGGATGAAGGACAGTTTTTTCCTTCTTAGTTATTTATAGTTAAAGTTGGTACTAAACATTGATTTTTTTGATCTTCTGTAAATGGATTTATAAATCAGTTTTCTATTGAAAATGTTTGTGATATTTTGCTTTTGCACCTTTAAAACAATAAGGCGCTTTCATTTTGCACTCTAACTTAAGAGTTTTTACTTTATGTAGTGATACCTAATACAATTTTGAAAATACAATAGTTGTAGTCTGTGATTTGTTGCCTTTCAGT